TAGGTCTAGCCTTTCACCACGTGAAGTCATTAAGGGTTTGTAAGAATGAATGAGCTGTCAAGAGAGGAAAGGCCTGGTGCAGTGTTCCTTTATTAATTATGAGGAAAGTGATTTATTGGCAATGATAATGCTTCTCTTGGAAAGGGCAAAGAATGGTTCGTCGATTGCTGCATTAGGTTTTTTCCCACTCAACCTTAATGCTCGGCTTTTACTCCTCACTGTAGTTTAAAACCAGCACGCCTTTCACACGAAACAGACTCTGGGTCTTTATTCCCAGGTGAAACGCATCTTTGAGGGAAATACCAACACAGAGACTCTGTCCCAGTTCTTGGCCGGGGGACACCCTCCCCCGAATATCTCTGTTTGCTTGTGTCAGCATCTAGTAGCCAACGTATAGTTGTGCATATCTGATACGTAGAAAAACACAGGGTGAGGATTAAAAAAAAAATCATTGATATATGCCCAGATCCTTTTGCTAAAAGAAAGCTTCCTTTAGCAGAAGGGCAGGAAGTGAGGGAAGAAAGATAGTTGGATTAACAAAGTCAGAGGTGAGAAACGGGTAGGCGAATTGGGGGTCAGGGTTCTGTCTGCGGAAGAGAAGAAGAGGGTTCAAAAGAAAAGTTGCAGCGCCTGTGTGCGCGTGTCATCGATGGGCTGGGTGCGAGAGACAGCGCTAGCGCGCGGCCACAACGCACTGCGGGGCCGAGAGCCGGCAGGAAATCGAAAAAGCTGCTCGCCGGCAGAGGCTGGGAGGCTGGAAGGGCTCCCCACCCGCTCGGTGCTCCAGAAACGCGCCGGCTTTGCCCCGACGCGATCGCCTGGGGAGCCCAAGGGGCGCGCAGGGGGCCCCGGGGCGCCCGGCAGCCGCGGGGCCGAGCGCGCGTGTGAGCGAGTGCGAGGCTGCGGGCGGCGGGCGGGCGAGTGTGCGCGGGAGGGAGGGGGAGCGCGCGCGCGCCCGGGCCCCGGCCCTCCCAGCCTCCCGGCCTCCGCGCCTGCCTCCCGCCCGCGCGCACCGCTGCCCGCTGCCGCGGCTCCCGCTCGCGCCGGCGCTGCACGGTAGTCAGCCCGCCGCCGCCGCCTGCTTTGTGCTTCCCACAGAAGATGGGAGCGACCTCTTCCTGATCGGGAGCTGTTTAAAAGGAGGGAGTGCGCCGTATTTTCTACTAGCGTGGAGGAACGGAGGAAGAATCCATTCACACTCCCCAAACCAGGTAGGATCTTATGATGGACAGGCAGAAGGCATAAGCCATGCTCTACACTGTTCTCTGTTCCCAGGGATGTCATGGTCTAGAACACCTATGCTGAAGTACAAGGCTGAGCAAGAAAGATCACTCCACTGCAACTGAGCAAAGTGCTGAAGGAGTTGAAAGGAAGAAGAGAACATTGGACGTGGTTTCACGGAGGAGGAAGCATTTTAATTTATTCAGAAAGAGTGAAAAGGATTTTGAAAGCAAATAAGGCTAGCCACTTTTGAAACATGTCAAAGAGCCCCAGCTTATTTACGACAAGGTAACCGTGGAGAAATGTTAGGGCAGTTTCTAGACCCTTTCATTCCGTTCTGTGTCCCAGTCAGGACCATGCCACAGAAACAGGATCTGAAACAAATAACAACATAAGCCATTGTACAAATGCATTTTATACTTGAAACCAAAATGTAGGATGAACTTCCAGCATGGCCTTGGAGGAGAGAGGCTATACCAGTCAGAGGTGAGGCAAGAGACAGACCACTTGCTAACTTGTGCCCTCTCCCCCATCTTATTTTTACCAGTAGGTTGTGACAGTTGGAAGTGTCATGTACAACATGCGGCGATTAAGTCTTTCACCCACCTTTTCAATGGGATTTCATCTGTTAGTTACTGTGAGTCTCTTATTTTCCCATGTGGACCATGTAATTGCTGAGACAGAAATGGAAGGAGAAGGAAATGAAACTGGTGAATGTACTGGATCATATTACTGTAAGAAAGGGGTGATTTTGCCCATTTGGGAACCCCAAGACCCTTCTTTTGGGGACAAAATTGCTAGAGCTACTGTGTATTTTGTGGCCATGGTCTACATGTTTCTTGGAGTCTCTATCATAGCTGATCGGTTCATGTCCTCTATAGAAGTCATCACATCTCAAGAAAAAGAAATAACCATAAAGAAACCCAATGGAGAGACCACCAAGACAACTGTGAGGATCTGGAATGAAACAGTTTCTAACCTGACCTTGATGGCCCTGGGATCTTCTGCTCCTGAGATTCTCCTTTCAGTAATTGAAGTGTGTGGCCATAACTTCACTGCAGGAGACCTCGGTCCTAGCACCATCGTGGGAAGTGCTGCATTCAATATGTTCATCATTATTGCACTCTGTGTTTATGTGGTGCCTGACGGAGAGACAAGGAAGATTAAGCATTTGCGTGTCTTCTTTGTGACAGCAGCCTGGAGCATCTTTGCCTACACCTGGCTTTACATTATTTTGTCTGTCATATCTCCTGGTGTTGTGGAGGTCTGGGAAGGTTTGCTTACTTTCTTCTTCTTTCCCATCTGTGTTGTGTTCGCTTGGGTAGCGGATAGGAGACTTCTGTTTTACAAGTATGTCTACAAGAGGTATCGAGCTGGCAAGCAGAGGGGGATGATTATTGAACATGAAGGAGACAGGCCATCTTCTAAGACTGAAATTGAAATGGACGGGAAAGTGGTCAATTCTCATGTTGAAAATTTCTTAGATGGTGCTCTGGTTCTGGAGGTGGATGAGAGGGACCAAGATGATGAAGAAGCTAGGCGAGAAATGGCTAGGATTCTGAAGGAACTTAAGCAGAAGCATCCAGATAAAGAAATAGAGCAATTAATAGAATTAGCTAACTACCAAGTCCTAAGTCAGCAGCAAAAAAGTAGAGCATTTTATCGCATTCAAGCTACTCGCCTCATGACTGGAGCTGGCAACATTTTAAAGAGGCATGCAGCTGACCAAGCAAGGAAGGCTGTCAGCATGCACGAGGTCAACACTGAAGTGACTGAAAATGACCCTGTTAGTAAGATCTTCTTTGAACAAGGGACATATCAGTGTCTGGAGAACTGTGGTACTGTGGCCCTTACCATTATCCGCAGAGGTGGTGATTTGACTAACACTGTGTTTGTTGACTTCAGAACAGAGGATGGCACAGCAAATGCTGGGTCTGATTATGAATTTACTGAAGGAACTGTGGTGTTTAAGCCTGGTGATACCCAGAAGGAAATCAGAGTGGGTATCATAGATGATGATATCTTTGAGGAGGATGAAAATTTCCTTGTGCATCTCAGCAATGTCAAAGTATCTTCTGAAGCTTCAGAAGATGGCATACTGGAAGCCAATCATGTTTCTACACTTGCTTGCCTCGGATCTCCCTCCACTGCCACTGTAACTATTTTTGATGATGACCACGCAGGCATTTTTACTTTTGAGGAACCTGTGACTCATGTGAGTGAGAGCATTGGCATCATGGAGGTGAAAGTATTGAGAACATCTGGAGCTCGAGGAAATGTTATCGTTCCATATAAAACCATCGAAGGGACTGCCAGAGGTGGAGGGGAGGATTTTGAGGACACTTGTGGAGAGCTCGAATTCCAGAATGATGAAATTGTGTAAGTTCTATATTATATATGTGTGTGTGTGTCCTTGTTCGTCAATTTCTATTCTCTGTTTCAGCAAAACAATATCAGTCAAGGTAATTGATGATGAGGAGTATGAGAAAAACAAGACCTTCTTCCTTGAGATTGGAGAGCCCCGCCTGGTGGAGATGAGTGAGAAGAAAGGTGGGGGAGCTGCTCCAGGGCTGAGCCCAACAATAACATTTGTTGTTGTTTTTTTCTTTTTTAGGTGGCTTCACAATAACAGGTATGAATTTTTCAAGTCTAATGCTATCTAACTCTGCTGATTTTTCTGCCTGTCCTTTTGCTAGGCCAACCTGTCTTCAGGAAGGTTCATGCTAGAGAACATCCGATTCTCTCTACTGTAATCACCATTGCAGGTACTCATTTCATCATGATCCTTGAAAACCACAGTGCTCACTCTCTGATACTTCCGTTTCACAGACGAATATGATGACAAGCAGCCACTGACCAGCAAAGAGGAAGAGGAGAGGCGCATTGCAGAAATGGGGCGCCCCATCCTGGGAGAGCACACCAAGTTGGAAGTGATCATTGAAGAATCCTATGAATTCAAGGTATGCTCACCAACACTGCCCACCAGGAGCCAAGCATTTATATTTTTCTTTTCAACATTTCTAGAGTACTGTGGACAAACTCATTAAGAAGACAAACCTGGCCCTTGTGGTTGGGACTAACAGCTGGAGAGAACAGTTCATTGAAGCTATCACTGTCAGTGCTGGTGAGTGCCTTTCTCTGCATATTATAAATTAATGATGAAATGTGCTTCCTTCCATTCTCTCTAGGGGAAGATGATGACGACGATGAATGTGGGGAAGAGAAGCTGCCCTCCTGTTTCGATTACGTGATGCACTTTCTGACTGTGTTCTGGAAGGTCCTGTTTGCCTTCGTCCCCCCTACTGAATACTGGAATGGCTGGGCGTGTTTCATTGTCTCCATCCTCATGATTGGCCTACTGACAGCTTTCATTGGAGACCTGGCTTCCCACTTTGGCTGCACCATTGGCCTGAAAGATTCTGTGACTGCAGTCGTGTTCGTCGCACTTGGAACATCAGTGCCAGGTACAAATTACATTCATGTATAATTCCCCCAGAGTGTCATTGACTTTCTCTTCTTCCTCTGCAGACACATTTGCCAGCAAAGTGGCAGCCACCCAGGACCAGTATGCAGACGCCTCCATAGGTAACGTCACGGGCAGCAACGCGGTGAATGTCTTCCTGGGAATCGGTGTGGCCTGGTCCATCGCTGCCATCTACCACGCAGCCAATGGGGAACAGTTCAAAGTGTCCCCTGGCACACTAGCTTTCTCTGTCACTCTCTTCACCATTTTTGCTTTCATCAATGTGGGGGTGCTGCTGTATCGGCGGAGGCCAGAAATCGGAGGTGAGCTGGGTGGGCCCCGGACTGCCAAGCTCCTCACATCCTGCCTCTTTGTGCTCCTATGGCTCTTGTACATTTTCTTCTCCTCCCTGGAGGCCTACTGCCACATAAAAGGCTTCTAAAGGAACTATCAGATATAGTAAATTTATATATATACATATATATACATAAAAATTATGTATAATGGACAGAGGAAACTGACATTTGTCATGTTCACTTACCTGCTGATGGAATCCAGCTTCAAGAGCATACTCTGTACTAGGGCCGAAGTAAAAAACCATCACCTCCCATTCCCAGGGGCATCATCATGTTCAACAAGGCATGGAGGCAGGGCCATCTTTGCAGCTCAGTCTAGAAGGGCTGCACTCTCTCCAGGTTGATAAATCCTTAAGGCTTTGATTTGTTTTGTTTTTGGTTTTGTTTTCAGTGGAGCTGGGGAGGTAGTTAATGTTTGGCTTTATTTTTGTTATTTTGTTTTGTTTTGTTTTTTTGGGAGAGTCAGGGTTGTTGCTTTTCTTTGTGGAAAGTGAAACCATCCAAATGTAAATGGGTTTTGGTAAAAATTTAAATCATTAGTATTCCCCCTCACCTCCCCCAATCACTTTAAAACTTATTTTGGATTAAGAAAAAATCTGGGCATGGAAGAAGAAAGAAGCATGTCTTCATCGTATTACCAAAGTTCATGCTTATCTCCGGAATGTGAGTGGAGGTGAAGCTGCCTCCAAGAAGAAGCATAAAAGTGGAATGGAGCCAGGAAATCCGATGGTTCTAGAAATAGTCTGATATTTAAACATGTGATACCTGGCAGTCTCGTTTAACAGGTACAAGGAAAACGTGCCTAGATTCCCAGGAACGTGCAAAATCCTTTCTTTCTTATCTCTTTAGCTCTGGACTGTGATTGGCAAGGTCCTTCTTCCAGCATTCAGCCCAGCTAAGCCCCCAGGTGCCCCATCCCAACCCTGTTCCTCCTGTCCACCTGCCATCCCCTATGCAAACAGTAAGAATAACCCCATTCAAAAAGCACATCATCGTTTTCCATTTGCATTAACATGTGTCTCAGTCCCATGTTGCCGTTGCTTGGGATTGTCTGTCAGTTTTATTTTCAAAGGCATCCATGGCTTGCACAATCCTGTTCCAGTCATGACTGAACATTTGCTCCTTCTTCATGTGCCGTTCGGAAATGTTGTTGTGATACCTGTTACACAGTGCATGGTGAAAAACAAATAAAACAAAACAAAGAGTATCTGTATATAGTAGAGTATAGTACATACTGTTCTCCCATTTGGCAATGTTGATTGGACATTGAAGACATAAGTGAGTTTTCTTTTCACCTGAGTTGTTACTTTTGTGCTGTTATTGAGTTTGATTAATTACTAGGGATAAAAGGAGAAAATGGATTATTGTTCACGGTTCTGCACATTCATTTCTAAGAAGCAATAACTGTCATGTGGGGAGAAGTTAAAGCTATTGAGAGGATAGCAGGCAAACTACAAAGATCTTCATGGAAAATTAGCCATGTGGAACACATCAGAGGCCTCTAAAAATCACCCATTAATTCAGGAAGGCCAAGGAGAAAGGCCTTATAGAGACGTTGATATGTTGGATGTGCCTAGGCTTTCAGAGCCACCCTTTCCACAACACCCCTCCCTGCAAAGTATTTATTTCACATCTGCACTGTCTGGCACAGATGGTAGATAGTGCTGGTTTGTTCATTTTATTTTTTTACTTAAAAGGCTATTTTGAGCCCTGTTTCTTTCACTGTCCAGTCTAGTCCTCTTTGATTATATCAGTAGTTGCTGAGTAAGAAAGAAGCCAGGGTGACCAACGGGCCTTTAAAAGTGTTGTCTCCTCTACTTATGCTGAAAGAGAAGGCAATTAAATAAGACTAGTACCTCCCAGGAGGATTGGACTGGGATATTTTTAACCCTTTAAAAAGAATAGCTGTTTCTATGTTAAAATACCAAAGAACATGGATAAACCCAACATTCCAAAGTAGTGAGTCCACTAATGAGAAAAATAATAGAATGACTTTGGTCACCTCTCGGAGACTTCTGTGTCTATAAGGAATCCCAGGCTGGAGACATTCCTAGCCCTCTGTATTGATTCAAAAATACTTAATAAATTAAAGCTGTTGAGACTTATTTTTTCTTCTGTCACTCAGTAACCATGATCCTTCCTCATTTAATAAACATTTGGTGACTGAATGAGTAATTAAATGCTGGTTACCCACTTAATGTGCCAGGTAGTATGATACTTTCTGGGGACTAAGCCATGAACAAAACAGTCTAGATCCCTGCCCTCAGAAGGGTTACAGTTTATGTGATTACTATTTTCATGAGTAAAAGTGAAGAAAGCCATATGGAAAGATTTTTATCTTGCAAGAAAAAACAATTATGAAACTCTTTTAACATAAACACACTGAAACTGTATCAAAGCAATTGTCCAAATTGTATTTATACCCAAGAATTTCTTTAACTAAGAGAGCATAAGGCATATGTTTGGAAAACCACCCTCTTTATCTTTGACCGACTTGCAGATAAATATATCTCTCCATTTTAAACCAAGAAGGGCAATCATGTTGGTGATCCAGATCACTGAGAAAGCCCAGTGTATCCCATCTTTTATCTTTGTTGGCAATGGAACTTTTCTATGGCCCACACTTTACAATTCTTTGTCATTCTAACCCATCCTTCCCATCCTTATTTTTTTTTTTTTTGAGAATTGCTAAATGGAAAGCTAGCCTAGAAGCACCAAGTAAATATATTCAAGGAATATAAGTTGTTTAAACATTAGAAAAATTTTTGCACTCATTTTTTAGCTGTATTAGGAATGTCAATAATCCTGTAGCAAATTTTCACAGAGAACTTTAAGAAATTCTTGCATTGGTCGATTTCAATTTGAAAGCTTTTTGGTTTGTTTGCTTTTTAAATTTTCATGTTCTAGGAAACTATGATTCTGGTTGTTCAGGATTGTTATTATTATAGTTGTGTAAAATTATTTTATTTTGTGTGTATTGTGCACAGCTTGGGGGGGGGGCGGGAAATGCACTAATTGTGCTCTTCCTTATAAATGGTACATATTACTGACACAGACAAATAAAGTTTCTAATTGTTTCTGATTTAATCACTAGTGATACAGCATATTCTGTATGAAATGTTTTCTCCTTTCTCATTGTCATCTACTTCATTTTTTGTTTTCATGTTTTGAAGAAATAAAAACCAAAATGGTATTATTGTGCAACTGGTATCATCATCCAAAGAAAAAAACAGACACCAAGTATTCAAACTCTTGCAAACGTCAACCCTTCGGTCATGCAATGTTCTCTTTTTAATGTCCCAGGAGAACACAGTGTCAGAATATTTGTCTGTCCTACAGTGCTGAGATATATGTTGGACATTCCTCCATTTCACTGATTTTTTTTACGTTGCTTAGTATGACTCTATCTACATCCTTTCCTGCATCCAGGATCATAAGCCCATAAACAGTTACATGTCAGACAACTTTTTAGCATGCAGAGTATTACATCAAATCAGTCGATCCCAAAAAATTCCAATCCCAAAATTGATGGTAGTACAGTTTCTTCCCAAGGGGATGTTTAAGTAAATTTCTCTTTTAGTTTCATATGTTATATTCCTCTTGTAGAACTTCTGCCTCGCATTAACGATTTCTGTCTATATCTTATTAACTTCATATATCATATAGTCAAAACAGTATAGAAGGAAGTGATGTCAGAAATGGAATAAGCATTTGTGGGGAAAAAATGTGACCTCTAAGGTTTGTGTACTTATTTGAAGTTGACATATTAGTGGACTTAGTTCTTACTATAATAGAATCTGTCCACATGTACAAGTAAATGCTACTTTATTGATCCGATCATCTTTAAAATTTTCTTTAGTATTCCTCATTATATTCTTTATATGGTCATATGTGGTATACTTTCATGTATGAATGAAGGAATTATTTAAATATTTTATAGTATCAAACTGTCAATATGTCTCTTGAGTACCAGCCTTTGGTTTAACACAAAATGAGCAGCCAACCTCTATTTCTTTATATAGCAAAAAGATTAATTCAATGACCAGAGCTCCTTGACCGTCTAACAACCTTTCAGAAAAATTCTGTGACCTGATAATTATCAGTTTCTTACAAGCAAATTTTAATGGGTTCAAATTTCCTGATTCCATCCTTCAACCAGTGAGTGTTTTATAAAATTTTGCTTTTTGTAGTTCATAGCCTAATAGCACTAATTTTTTGTTGCTTTTCAAACATAAAATTTTTACAAAATATTGTTTTAGAAACCCTGCAAAAATTCTGATGCATGCCTTTCCCCTGTGGCCTCACTATTAATGAAAGCTCACCACTCACATTGCATTTTCCACAGGGGTCTTGATTCATTGGTGATTCCACAGCAAAAGGTCCCTGATCCTAAACTGTCAAAATAAAGTAGCGAGACTGATATACATCTGATAACTTTGTGGAAGCAATTAGAAAATTTTCTCTGGTAGATGATGATGCCCTCCATCCTCTAATAGTGGCAGAACTTTGCCTTCTCAAGAGAATAAATCAGCCCCTTTAAGACTTCTTTTAATATTTTTGGGCTGGGGATATGGAGTCTCTCTGTTGATTCTGACTTTCTGACTATGATTTTGGGCAGTTGCATGCAGAGCAAGTTCTGAGTGTAGTTTCATAATCTCAAGAACGTTTGGCCATTTTATGATTGACAGCATGTAATATTGGATCTCACCTGACCTACAACTGGCATTCAGCTTTTATCATTGTAATCACTTCACTTGGCCAAGGCAGTTGGTAAAACTGAGCAAAGTTAAATATAAATTCCAATCATTAAATTGGTGAGTGCATTATGCAGAAGATACAGAATCCTATTTCAGAAAAAGAAACATGCTATTATAAGTGGATTCCTTAGATTTTGTTCAGCTCTACCTACGGAGTTTTGCTAATAGAATGTAGTTCTGCTATTCTTTTTTACCATTATGTACTCACCACTTCTAACCATCTTGTTGTCTTCCCATCACGCAGTACATTTCAAAATGCTGGGCGGTCCCGATGGTATTACACCCACAAGGACAGCATAGGAAGGGTAAACAATTGAAATAGATATTTCATGTTGGGAGCTTAATTAGGCCATGATTAATCGTCTCTCAAAGCAGAGACTGTCTTATCTATAAAAGGAGCAACCACTGAGAGGTGGAACTCCCAAAGGAAAGCACTGCAGGTTTCCAGCCCACAAGAAATGGTACGTATTTCACTTTCTTTGACTTTTTCCCTGCCTGTCAAGATGTCCAAATGTACTCAGAGGCTGTCCACATTTTCAGTTTTGTCAAAGGTTCTCTGATTCAATTTTGTAAGAAACATTTAAATCAGTGGTTATGTAAATTATTGTTTATTTTGTTTTACTTTTAGGAAAGAGCATTACTGTATAACTTCAAAAAGCAATATGACTTAGTAGTTAAAATTATGACCCATATTTTTTCAGGAAGACTTGCTTGCCCAAAATTGTCTTGTCTATCTGTTATCAATGTAGTCATTCATAGCTGCCTCAGTGGTTCACATTTTTTAGAATTATGCTTCCCTAGCATTTTTTCAAAGAGTTGGAGAGTTTTCCCCATGGGAATAAACAGTCTTAATATTTCCTTTCCCTAATTTCAGCCTTTGCAGTTCTTCGGTGACTACTCCCATTATATCCAACTACCCTTAGTGATGCTCACTATTACCTCCCGGCAATAGGGAAAGAGCTTATGCTATAAAGTGATTGCTCAAGACATGTTTTTCTGAAAGTGAACTTATCATAGGAGAAATCAAATATAATGACATTCCACCTAGATAAGAGTCACTAGGACATAGTATGGAATCTTTGTAAATGAGCGGGACAGATCATACCTACAGTTACACATATAATAGTGTTGTTTATTTTATACCTCTTGAATCATATTTATTATGCTTCAGTGCTGCCCATCGACCTAGCCTTTTATTCTATCAATATGTAGGTGTGGATTGGGAATGAGAACCGACATTCACATCCCTGATGCTCATGAGGGTTTCTACAAAGGTGGAGTATGTAAACATAGAAAAACGTAACAGATAGCTTCCATGCCTCTAAGAAATATGAGTGGGTCAAATGCTTCTCTGTGGGTACTATTTTTCTGCTATGCAAATGGTAGAAAAGTTCACATTAATAGCCAAACAGACCAAGAGAGAAATTAGCTAACTTCACTGTTAATCTGTCTACTTTGACAGTTAAGATATAGCCCAGCCCTCCTAATTTGTTGACTGCAAAGACAGATACGCCTAGTTAAATCCAAGAATGCACTGGGGGACGGGGGGATAAAGTTACTAGAATAATTATACAACCCTCCGTACTAAGATTGCTTATTCGCCAAGAAGAATCCTGCCCAGAGATTTTCAGAGACATTTCCTTACATTCCCAACCTTCTTTTAATTTACACAACTTTTTAATTAGACCCCTTGAAGCCACATAGTAAAACAAGAGATGAATTATCTAAGGAGAACTTTTGGCCCTCCCTCTAATGTGAAGATCACATACTTGACTGTATTTCCCATTCTTTCCAAATGGAAAGAACAGTCCAATTAAGTAACCAACTATGTAACCACTTTTTGACGTAATTCCACCTAAAAAACAAAGAGTGAACTAAATTGTACAAACATTAAACCTAACAGTGATATGACCAGATGGCTAGTTTTGAGAAAAATAATATTTTCTGTAGATACCTTGCTCTCCCTTCCTGTACTCATCCTAATGCTCAAGTTTGAGAAATACTCCAAGGAAGAAATCTTGAAAGATTGTACATTCAAATAATGCTCATGTAATTGAGTAATATGGCATTTGGGATGAGAATAAGAGCGTATTTAAAAATAAGAGAATTGGCACAAAAATGTGTTAACTAGGATTTTATTACAAATTGCCCTAAGATATTTGCAAGTTATTATATTTAAGTGAAATAAATCCCAGTTTCCAGAAACAACAGTACAATTTATATTCGCAGGTTTTATATGAAAATCAAAGTTGGGCATACATACTTTTTGGCTTTGGCAACCAAAGAAAAGCATGTTTTTGGCACACGTTTCCAAATTATTGAGTTATTTGTAGAATACATTGGACCTGTACAGGTATCTCATTAAAATTACCTTCAATAATTTCCCTTTCTTCCTTTAAGCCATCAAGTTTCTAAATTTTACAACTTCACAGTTTAGCAATTTCATTTATGAAAGGCTGATTCCATTTTGATGTTGATTTTTACATTTCAGAATTTTTCATATATAAATATTTGATGCATTAGATGGGATACTGAGCTTGAGTCTGGCCCAAATGAACCACAAGGCCCAGACTGATCTATCAGTAGTTAGAAGGCTTCTAATACACTGGCTTTCTAATGTACAGTAAATACTAGCGTTGTTTTCAATATTCTTTCTTTTGACTAAAAGTTTCCATTCCAACTGGTGAAAAATTTTTAAAAAATATTTATAATGATAGTTAGAGAACTGTTTATATGAGGATCAGACATTGTTTCAGCACTGGATCTCCTCTGTCCCCTCTCTTGCTACAGCATACAGCCCAGAGACACACATGTAAAAGTAGGTGATCTCTGTAAACTTCAGCTGCATTTCTGTATGTCTAGGATTGTCCTAGTATCAGATATCCTTTGAGAAAGAGTTGGAGAGGCATGGAAGGAAGCATATTCCTGACCTCCCCCCTTTTTAGCTAAAGATACAAATTCAGAGCTGTTTGAAAAGGGCTTAGAATAATATTAATTAAACATATTCTATAATACAAAGAGAAGTACTTTTTTAAAATACATTTATTTTTCTTTCTTTTTTAGCAGGCATTTCTGACAGAAAATCTTTAGGGCCAATTAGAGTTTCTTTCTGACTTTTAATTGCCCTCTGCCTTTTGGGAAAGTGTTGAAAAAAGCTCTGGAAAAAAATATGCTGGTCAAGGTCGAACCCTGGGGAATTAAAAACATGAGATTTTTATATTTTCCCTCCAAACATAGCACTGAGCAGGCAGGTTCCCATGCCTGTTGTTAATCGGCATTTTCTTTTTTTTTTTTTTTTTTTTGAGACGGAGTCTCGCTCTGTCGCCCAGGCTGGAGTGCAGTGGCGGGATCTCGGCTCACTGCAAGCTCCACCTCCCGGGTTCACGAATCGGCATTTTCTAAACACGTGTTTTGGTGTGCTGGGAGCAGAGGAGTAGGAGGCCCACCCAGTCCCACCACACATACCGGGACATCTTTGACCACATGGGTCCTCTGCCGTTCGTATTTTAGCTTAGATGTTCTTAACTGAACTAACTTCCAATTTTCATATACACTGATCATCTTGTCCCTAGCATTTTCCCTCCAAGATCCTGCTAACAGGCAAACTAGCCCTTTCAAACAGTTGGTACCTGAGATTTCTCAGAGCTCTCTTATCAAGAGTAAGGAGTGAGATTGCAGAAGGGGCAGTAATGTCAATACCAAGTTATTGGAAACTACTTAACCAGCCACTGCATTACATACTGGAGCCCGTCTAGGACACTTGCCCTTGGAAATGGTGGAAAGACTTTGTTTTATTTCTATTTCATCAACAGAACTTTTGTAGCATTGAATCTAAGCAAAGGATAACATCATATTATAATGGAAAGTTATTTTTAACTACAACTGTTATTGTTAAATTTAGAAGAAAATATTGTCTTTGAAGTTTCAGTCCAAAACTCTAAGGAGAACAAGGTTTTTACTGCCATCGGTAATCCTGTGAGAAATTTGACACTCCAGATCTTATTTGAGACAGATAAGTCTATGATAAATATATGTATGAGACTTAAAATATTCTTGATATTCTCAGGTTGTTCTCACAAATTCTGCATAGATTTAGTTGTTTTTTTTTTTATGAGAACCTTTCTTATCAAAAAGGATTGAAAATTTTTCCAACAACTGGTTGTTAAATGAGTCTAGCACCCAAAGAAGCTGTGAGCAGTTGGTTCTACCAGTGACTCTTCTAGGAGCTCTTTCCAGGTTGGTCTCGAACTCCTGACCTCAGGTGATCCGCCTGCCCTGGCTTCCCAAAGTGCTGGTATTACAGGCATGAGCCACTTTGCCCAGCCTGATAGTTCTGACTCAATCCCTAGACACATTCTTCAGAAACAACTGTACATGGTGAGAGAAAAGTGAAAAGGAAAAAAGTTTTCCTTCCTTCAAAATACACTAAATTTGCTTATCACCTTTAAAATTTGGACTGAATGTTTAAACTTTAAACACAAAGCAAAGGGAGATGCTCTTAAATGTGAAATCTGAAGCAAAGATTGCATTTTTGCAAAGCTATCCAGAAGATGTGTTAATTATTGAGACATGGGATTCATTAACACATCAGCGCCCAACCACTGCCTCTCCTGCCCCCATTCACACATTATCCACAATCAAATAAGCAGCTAAGCAGGGGAAACCTATCACTGTTAATGTCATAATCACATCACCACTGAATTACCAGATGTGGTCAGGAACTAGGCAAAGTAGGTGGGACCAATCCTAGGACTGGGGCCATACCACAACCTCAGCTCAGCCCCTTGTCGGATACGGTTTCTGAATTTAGTACAATGCCAGAAGTATTTTTTTTCTTTCAGCTGTGAACCAGCCTGTTTTGTTTGACAAGCCTTTCCAGATTCATGCAGCTCAATCACGTGCTTGTTGCCAGTTTGAGAGTGAACCTATTATTTCAAACTTGTTGCCGTGACCAATTTTTACAAAACTGAAAGTAGCACTGTGAGGTGGATTGGACCTAGTGATGAGGTGTCTACACTTGCATCCTTTTCTTCCAAGAGAATATTCTGACACTCCAACTCTAGAAGTCATGTCATTAGTAAAATGAAAATAATAATTGCTTAATCACTGTTTAGAATTAGTTCATACTTCTTCAGAGCTTGAAGCCTCCACGACTCAACATCAGATCCATGGATAGTATTACTATACCTTTACCCAAAGACTGGATTTATTTTGTAAAAATATCAGAATGGGTCTGGGTCCCTTTAAAGCAACTGACAAGGTATTTAACAACATTTTAAAACAATGAAGAAAGGATGATTCTGCAGAGGCTGCTGGGTTACAGAGGAGGGCAGAGCTTTTGTCAGACTCTCTTGATGTTTTGCTCTTCCTGGTAAGTTTTTATCTATCATGGTTCCCAGTGGAATATTCTCCATACACATTCTGTGGGAGGATATTGACATGGCTCTAGACTCTGCCTTTTATTTTCTAATTCTCCTTGGAGAATTAGAACAGGCATTCCAGAACTTGTAATATAGAGGGGAAGAAAGAAAAAATGGCAGATGCCTCATTGATGGATCCACAAGTTTTGTACAAAAGCACACACCATTCTGATTGTCTCTATATTAACATTGTACTCACCAAACAGCTTTCTAAAGGTGACTGGAACAAGATAAATATCAACTGGATAATTACCTAAGGAAAAAGAATAAAAAAGAAATCAAACCAAAAAAAAAGCAAAAAATTGGTCAGTTTAGCAAGCGTGTTTTCCAGGATCATAGGCTCATAAACTATACAGTCAAGAGAGTGAAACAATTTTAAAATCAAAAGTTAGAGCCTTTTATATTTCTTCAGATGTACAATTTCATAAATCAAGCATTTATTTTGTGCAAAGTATTATATTAGGTACCCTAAATGGTATATAAAGAATTCAAAACAGAGTAATTTAAGAAAATTAACACTAGTCTTTGATTTAGTCAGGAAGAGTCCACTTATGGCATTCTAATTAAATTAACCTTCCATTTTGGTCTACATTTTATCAATTTGAGATTGCTTAATGGGGCCATTTTGAAACCTATCAAGAAACTTTCCTCTAACAGAAATAGAAATATTAATTTTCTTAATTTCACATTCTGTCTTCCACTAATAAGATAAATGGATTCAGACCCAACACACACATCCAGAGATTACCATGAGCCAAGACCTGTGTAAGTTTGATATAGGGTCTTTTATTCAACATTTCAAGTTGGGAAAATCTTATTACAAAGATCATTTGCCTCACCATTGCTGAATTCTTTTACTAGGTGTTGATGCTAATTCATCACTGGATTTTCTTAACTCTGCCTGTTGCTCTTTTGGACTTTGAGGCATGTGGTTCTATTTCAGTGAGTTACAACTCCAGCTCTCATCTTTTAACAGCAAACTAGAGAACATCTCACTCTTCATCTCTGAGGACACAGTGTTCTCTTCATTTTAACATCAAAAAGTCACCAGAGAGAAGACCCAAAGGCTTTTCTCTTTGGAAAAGGAATCTTTAATTGTTTCAGAGGGTGAGGAATCTTCAGCTCTCTCTGGACTTGATTGTCCTCATCATTAAATGGGAAGACTTTACCTTTAGCTTGATTTTCCAGAACACATCAAGCCCCGTATGGTCAGTGTTTCCCTGTTATCATCCACTTATGTGTATGGGTTGAAGGTACTTTAAGTTGTGAGCCAGCTGCTGCCCATATTGGGTCACCAATGCACTTGTCAAGCCCATGTAACCACATGAAGTTTGATAGAAATATAAACATTTATTTTGAAATAATTCCATGTGCACGGTTGGAAAAACAGTCTCCCTTCCCTGAGAGGAATGAGTAATTTCTCCCTTTTCAAGAAGTGTACAGTAGAAAATGTAATGAGATTGGAATGGATTCCAAATCAGTGACCTTTTTAAGGCTGAAACCACTATTTTAAATGAAAACTTTAAGTTCATACAGTTTCTTATAGTAATTCTACTTTTATTTTTTAGTCAGTGTGCTTAATCTTTTAGGAAAAAAAACTAACCAGTTATTTTTTACTAAAGTATGTGAATTACAAACAGGATGTGCAATGACCAGGCAGAAAGATATTTAAAGGTGTAATTATTCTAAAGGAAGATGAGAAAAAATTCATCTGCTACAGATTCAACTGTCTTTTAAATGCCTCCCTTGTCATGGAGTAAATGACTACTCAAAAGGATTTCACAAAAGACTTAAATCTCACCCTTAGCAATCAACCGGTCGGCCACAGCTCAGATGCCTCATTAGCAAAATGAAATTGCACAACAGACGAAACATAGCAAAAGAATGTAGACATTTCCATGGGGTGGAAGAAAAGAAGAAAGAAAAAGCAACCATAGTGAACTCTGCTTGCATAAACAAAGAATGTTTTAGTGGAATAAATGTAAGCTTTCTCTTGAAGGAATCCCAGTTAGAATGTCATTGGAAACGGCAAAACTATTTCAGCTTCATAGCAGTAATATATTCCAACTTTATTACCACTGAGGCACAAAGCTAAATTTGTCAGGGGGAAAGGTAAGCAAAAATTACTGACATTGCAACCGATAAAATGATCTTGTGAGACTCAATATTGAGAAAGAAAATTAAAATAGCTAATATTTCTGTTATAATTCCAGTGATTACTAAGACTTCTGCCAAGGGATAAAATTACTTTTCCTTCTCTCATTATAAATTTCTATATAGAGCTATTTTAATGCAGTAAGGACTGTATTTTCATATTTTAATAAATCCCTCACGTTGAATTTGCCCCCCATTTCAGATTTGATTAGGAAATACTAAATTGAGAAGGCAGGTTTTTCCATCTTTTTAAAAACAAGTATGCACCATAAGCATTTTCAGCGGATGTCTGCCTTAAGCAATCTTGGTAGAGCTGTCAATCAGTGGCAGGTGCTTGTTTAAGGAAGAGAACCTGTGAATAGATTTAGCCTTTCTTCCTCACAGACAGCTGCTCATTCACACACGCTCATCTCGTCTTCCTCAACTTCTTGCACCAATCCCGCCTCTTGGATTGACCCACATCCACCTAGCAGTTGAACAAACTGCAGATTCTAATTACATGTCCCGACAGTTGCTCAACTTAATTTTTCACCAACTGAATTTCATGCATTGCCCCTTGATGTTCCTTCCCTCTGTTCACTCTTTTCTATAAGTCCTTGCATTTGATATACTTTAAAATGGATTTGACTAGGAAAAAAAAAAAAACCAAGTCAGCAAACCCTTGTGTTCATTCAAGAAATTGTGAACAAATTTAGCTGTTATGGTAATAATCCTGAGGTGAGAGAGAAAATATCACCTAGGTGACAAGAGATCATTTTAACGCTATTACTAAAATAGTATTCTATGAATAGAGGCCATAGAATTTTCTACAAATAGACTTGTAGGGACTCACATTTTGAATCATATTTTACTTATAGGTTTGCTGTATATACTGATTAAACTTCTGAACCTAAAGATTCTCTATAATTAAACTAGCACAAATATAATCTGTCCCTTACCCACATTGTAAGAATGTCTGGTGGGGGAAATCCAATATTGACCTTCACATTCCACATGGAAAATCTTTGTCCCCAGAGTGCAATTAGGGTGATTAAAAATAAGCCGCTTTTGTGAGTCTCAAGTTTGTTCCCCAAACAAGCAGCATCAGCAACTGGAAATTTGTTAGACATGCAAATTATCCAGTCCCACCTGAGACTTCAGCCCAGATCTATGAATCAAAAATTTTGGAGTGACCCTGGCAATATGGACTTTAATAAGCCCCTAGGATGGTTCTGATGCATGCTCAAATTTGAGAATCATTGATCTATGACACAGCATTCTGAGTGGCCAAGAATGAACAATGTCACCCACTGCTTAATTATGCTTTCCCTTAAGAAAAGGTTTAAATGCTTAAAAGGTAGGTTCTTTATAAAGATAATGCATTCAGATATATGGGAGATATGTCCACCATTCAGACTTAAAATATAATTTTAAGGGACATTAATCCTTATGTCTTTTTCTGGCATAACTGAGTCTGAGGCAGCCTCTCCAGTCAGAGATTTCTAATCAGCTTATCTAGTTCTTTTAAAACCCCACAGCTGATCTACTTTGCCTGACTTCCCCGGGGCCTAGAAAATGACCCTGGACACCTTTCTCTAACTGATTAGCTCTGGCTGATTTGTCTTAATGCTAAACCACTGTGTAACAGTACTAAATTATACTTAATGACACAGTCTACTGTTTTGAAGAGTGCTGTGTATGACTGACTGAGCTAAAAGGATTGCTGGCTATGAGTGAGTTTTAGTTTTAGAATTCATTTTCAAAGACTCACAAGGCTCAAGAAGCTTGAAAACCACAGATGATGTATACAGTAGCTGGAGTTCCCTGGAGGCTCCTTTCTAGGGTCTCTCATTTGAATTGGTGCAGAACTGAAAGCAGAGAGTCAGAAAGTAACTCTGCTTGTAAAAATGGCTTAGGAAAAGGAACTTAAGATTGTGGGTTATATGTGTGTATGTGTGCACACACATGTATGTTTCCTGAATTCTAACCTGAAAATATCACATTTGTGGATACTTAAAATACTCATATGCATTTTGATACACAAAAGCAATTCAAAGTATGTAAAAGGAGGCTGGAAATGTAAGCTTAACAGTGATATTCTGGAGAAAAATGTTGTAACTGTCACTCCAGGCCTCCCTTAGGAGAAACCAAACTTGTCAGATATTTTGGAATGGTAGCTCTTTTTCAGGAATTAGAATAACTGAAGTATGATACTGTGTTCCGTGTGCTTTAAAATCTGTGACCCTCCCCTGTTGCTGGTCATAGCTTCAGCATTTGAGTGTCCATTGTCTGTCGCTGAGGACATTTTCTCATCGGCTCTTTTCCCCATTGTCCCATTCCTCTCACTCACACCTGATTACCAAATAGCTCTAACGAAATCACAGTCACTCCTTCCTGTGTTTCCACCATTGTGTACATCTTCATTTGCACACCCTATTTTTTAATCAAAGTTAAAGCCTCACCAACAAGGTACTTAGAACAATCACCCACTTCTGGCCACTTCGTGACGGGAAATACATCTTTGCAGGGGAAGGAGCTGGATCAGACTGACAGGGTTTCACTCAGACTATTTCAAACAATGAGGAGCCTTGACCTCATTCCCAACTTTTGCCGTCCATAGTGGTTGATTTCTTGTTTTCTCTTTCTCTCTTTTTTTAACAGAAACTCTTAAGCTCAAGGCTAAATTACAGTGGGGACTTGCCTTTGTCTACAGTCCATGGTTTCTGTATTGGCTCAAGCCTTGAAATCTTGAAACAAGCCTAAATTAAAATTTTCTCTTAGCTTAAGAAAAAAAGTTACATATTGTCAAGACCCTTATGTGTGTGGTCCATTAAAAAGGTCTTGATATTAGAAGATAACAGCAAATTGTTTCTTATCCCACAACAGCTTTGCCTTTCAGTGTCCTTTGTGGTGGTTTTCGTAGGTCAGTGGTACAATTCAACACTCTTCCAATAAGCCATAATAATAATTGTTGGCACAACTGTTATTACAACAGGACTTGCCTGGGTTCCATCTATTAATTTTTACAGACAGTAGGAAGCTCACACCGAGGAGACATTGGTAACTTCCTGGACAAGGGCAAAGAAAGGAACTAGCATATTGTACATACTGTGTACGTGCACAGAACACTGGTCTGTGCCTTTGGAGTGTTCTCAGAGGGGCAGGCCAGAAGGGAGGATTCAGGTAGGAAATGAATCTAGGACTTCTCTTGCCTTTGATGGTTACTGATGGCAATTGTGTTTCCCACTGAATAACTTGGTGGACAATTTTGATAGTAAACTGAACTCATACCGAGCAAGCACAATAGTCAATCCATAAAGAAAAGGGTGGCATATCATAATGCCAGAAACCTTGTCTCCCTAAGAGGTGATCATGAATTTCCTATACAGGGCAAAAAAGGGAAGAATAGCCTATTCATATTCTGTATTCACAGTTTGAAGGACCCATCACAAATGACCTTCAAAGACTGACAGGGGGCAGGTAGAAGGGAGGCAAAAATGCAGAGAAAAAGATGTTACCTTGAAAAATGAAGTAAGAAATCCTAATATTCCCGTAGTTGATCCTAAAGTTTGTTCCCATGTCTACGGTTATTTCTAAATAACTTCACTACACTTTGAAATTCCTTAGTGGTGGTTTATCAGTAATACTTAACTGAATTTTTCCGTTTCTATTCTTTGCTGCCAATGAATGTAATCTCCACGACTTGCCGTTCGAGTGCACGCACAGACACACACACATAATGGTATATGCATCATATATTACTCATTTTGTGGGAAACACAATGTATTATAATGAAAAAGATTCCAGCACATTCTTTCAGTGTGTTTCAGTGATAAAATTTTGTGGGGGAATAGAGGTATACATACTCTCTTTGCTGACCATATTGTTGAAATTATGATCTTAAGCAACACTGTTAGAAATGCTTGCATAAAGTATCTTCTCTAGTATTAATGAGTTGATTCACTCTGAATTGAAGGTTCAAAAAAATGCACTAAACAAATATTTTTATATCTGTGGTATTTTCCTATTAACTACTCTTAGTGAACACGTGACCATATACCTGATATCATTAAAAAGGAAAATGGCCTAAACGAAACGTTAAAAGTGGAGGTATTTATAAAGTCTTCTGCCAAAGACCATTGTTTAATGATCTGTAAAATGTAGATTATCTTCTTTTATTATGAATGTGATTGTAAGAAACACCCTAACATTCTCTAACTTTTGAAAATGAATATTTTGTATTTCTAAGGACCAAGGAAAATATTTTTTAAGCCAATGTAGTACACAGAAGCCTTGTAAATGAGAGGTACAATGACTTGGATCAACTGCATAATGCTAGATTAGAATTCCAGCATTTGATGATAAATTTATCAATCTTTCCTATAATTCTTATACTGCACTAAATTACATTTTGGAAATTTTAGCTAATCTTTTCAAATTAAAGGCACCAACATTAATGACAGATCTTCTCTAATATGAAAAGCATCAAAACATTCCCTTTCAAGCACTTTGAATGGATGAAAATTGCCATATAATTTTCCCACCTACCTAACCATTCCATGTAAGTTAACTGAGCAGTCTAACAATGTTGTACAGAAGGTTGACAGACTATGTGCACCAAGAATATTTAAGTTGTGCAGTTAGCAAGAACTAGCCATTTCAAATATACTCAAATGTTTTGTAAATAAAAATTTTGACTCCTATAATTTTGTTCAAACTGATGTCTTTTAAAATAATTAGATTTTATTTGAATTTTAAAAGTAATCTGTTGTAAATTAGATGTTACTTTGTTGACTCTGTGATTCAATGTACACTCAGCCATATTCCTGTGGGGAAATATCAATCTTACTGACTTTCATGGCATGAGCCAGAGATTCATAGTTTCCTTTAGGACTATAAGTATGAAGACAAAACACACCAAAATAAAATGCTAGTGAAGAAATTAGAAACCTATTGTATAAAATGTATTTTTAAAATCTTAAGATATATGTGATTTACACTGCCTGTTAATCTAGTCTCTTTGTGATTAAAAAAAAACATAATATTTGTTAAGACTCAGACACCAAATATTTGTGATGTTTGTATAGCACCATCGTTATATGTGATTTCAAAGGGTAAGCATCTCTGTCGTAATCATGTAAGCCCACAGAAGAATAAATTCCTGAGGTTATGTACAACCAACTCTCAGAATTCAGACTTCCTGCAGCTGCCATATCACCAATAAATGAGAATTGTGAAAAACAATTTTTAAAGAATTGAGTTTATGATCACTGTGCATTTTGTTAATGAATGATTTCAGAGTTTTATTTTTACCAGAAATGCTCTCAGCCAGTAAACACAACTGCTGATTTCAACCATACTATCATTTCAATGGTTTCTATATTCTTGATCTAACTACCAAAAACTGGAAGCTTGTTGCAAGGTGTGTCCTAACAAACATACAATAAATGACTCTTCCTGCATGCTGCCTGAGATATGTTGTAATTTGAAATGTCTTATCAAAAAATTATACATGTTATAACCCAAAGTTGAACTGGCAATATTTTTCATGTGTAAAATTGATGGTATGTTAATATCAAAAGCAGAAGCATTGTTTGTCATACATGTATGTTATATGTGATGTTTAATCGTGTTAAACTGTAATCTGTGAAGTTTTCATTGCCTGAACTAGTCAATTCTGTATAAATCATTGTCTTAATTGTTTTCCTAATCTTACCATATTTCCTAACACTGAAATATAAATGTTTGTCAATTAGCCATTCATATTGTATTGATCTTTATAAACTTTAGT